GGCTGAGGCAGGAGAACGGCATGAACCCGGGAGGCGGAGCTTGCAGTGAGCGGAGATCGCACCACTGCACTCTAGCCTGGGGAACAGAGCGAGACTCCGTCTCAAAAAAATAAAAACAAAAAAATAAAAGTCTGATATAACTTAGCATGGATTTTTCAGTAGAATAAGTTAAAATGTTCTGGAACGATTTTGTCAATGCATGTTGAAAAATCTGAAAATGTTTAGTGCTCAGTAAATTTTCTACCGTTCCCTTAGTCATCTCCATTTTAATTCTAAGCAGACGGAGGTCATTTTAAAACACAATACTAATAGAAAACATATACCGTAAATAATATGTACCAGTCATCAACTCAATTCTCACAACACTGTAAGGTAGGACTATTAAAATCTCCATTTAACAGACGAAACAGAGGTCTGTTAACTGGCTAGCCCAAGGTCACGCAGCTATTCGTGGCAAACCTGGGCCACGAAGCACCACAAAACTATGCTACTTCATCGATCTTCTGATCCATCATCCCTGAGGATTCAGATTTGCATTTACCTGGAGAATCTCACGGTGCCACAAAGTGGAGTTCCCGGTTCGTGGCTTATGAGCCACACTGCCCGCTGCGCCATGGTTAAGTCAGTAAAGCATTAGCTCATCTCATAATTAAGGTCGCCACCGAGGAACAGCGCAGACCGGCTTTCTCAGACAGACTCTTAACAGAAGCCCTGAGGCTCATCCTGCGCCGCATACCGGTCGCGCTCAGCAGAGAGGTTAGCTTTTTTAGGTGAAGTCACTAACGCTTCTGAGTCGCTCTAGGCCAACACACACCACAAAAAGTTCTAAGAACCCCAACCTATAACCTTGAGAAATTTACCTATACCCTGCAACTCCGGTATTTTCTTCCTCTAAATTCTACTTCCGGAATGGTGGCCCGCAAGGATCAAAGTTCCTCATACACGGTAGCGTCGAGCCTTTTTTCGGTTCTTTCGCCGCTCGTTTTATTCGCCGGCCCCTCCCGACAACCTCCCTGGCGCGCGCAGTTCCACTTCCGGCGTATGAGGCGGTGACAATGGGAGCAGCGCGGGCGGCGCCGGGAGGCAGCTGACAAGCGTTTGCGGCTTCGCTTCATGGCCGCTCTCCCGCCCCTCCTGGGATCTGTGGGGAGCTGGGGAGCCCGCAGCGGCCCGGAGCCGGAGCTGGCGAGCCGAGCGGAGACCTGTGCGCCGCGCCTCTGAGGCGCAGCATGTGAAGCGGAGACGGCATCCAGTGGGGGGCGAGCCTCTCAGCCGGCCGGGATGGCTACCACGGCCGAGCTCTTCGAGGTGGGCCCCGGCGGCTCTACAGGGAGTGGCAGGCCCGGGGTTTGCAGGCAGCTGGGTGGGCGGGCCGAGGAGCGGGCGTTTGCTGGCTGCCCAGGAGGAGCCCTCGGGAGAGAGGTGCGAAACAGAAGGGTTGGGGTGGCAGCTCCACTTTGTTAAAGCGTATTTTTTTGTAAACTAGGAGCCTTTTGTGGCAGATGAATATATTGAACGTCTTGTATGGAGAACCCCAGGAGGAGGCTCTAGAGGTGGACCTGAAGCTTTTGATCCTAAAAGGTGAAATAAAAAAATTTTTTTCCCCACAGATCGATTGATACATATTCAAACTTTCCTCTGTTAGATTATTAGAAGAATTTGTAAATCATATTCAGGAACTCCAGATAATGGATGAAAGGATTCAGAGGAAAGTAGAGAAACTAGAGCAACAATGTCAGAAAGAAGCCAAGGAATTTGCCAAGAAGGTACAAGAGCTGCAGAAAAGCAATCAGGTAAACGTTTTGTTAAGAAATGGGTATTTTATTTGTATTTTATGCTTATGCACATTTTTCCTAGGTTGCCTTCCAACATTTCCAAGAACTAGATGAGCACATTAGCTATGTAGCAACTAAAGTCTGTCACCTTGGAGACCAGTTAGAGGGGGTAAACACACCCAGACAACGGGCAGTGGAGGCTCAGAAATTGATGAAATACTTTAATGAGTTTCTAGATGGAGAATTGAAATCTGATGTTTTTACAAATTCTGAAAAGGTAAGTGCTGTCAGAGGATAAAACCAAATCACTTAAATTATTGCTTTTATTTATTTTTTCATAGATAAAGGAAGCAGCAGACATCATTCAGAAGTTGCACCTAATTGCCCAAGAGTTACCTTTTGATAGGCAAGTTCATTTCTCAAGAGCTAATTTGAATAAACAAACCTCATGGTTGGTTTTTGTCTTTCAGATTTTCAGAAGTTAAATCCAAAATTGCAAGTAAGTGATGTATTTATTTTACCTTTTTTTTAGCCTCAGTGTAGCTGAATGACTTTATTTTTAGGTAAATACCATGATTTAGAATGCCAGCTGATTCAGGAGTTTACCAGTGCTCAAAGAAGAGGTGAAATCTCCAGAATGAGAGAAGTAGCAGCAGTTTTACTTCATTTTAAGGTAAATAGTAGGAATTAAAAATGAATAGTGTTCAGAATAATAACAATGTGTTTCTTCCTTGTAGGGTTATTCCCATTGTGTTGATGTTTATATAAAGCAGTGCCAGGAGGTAACATAACAGTACACTTTGTTGGATATTATTGTTCACTGTATAAAATGTCTCTGCTGTTTAGGGTGCTTATTTGAGAAATGATATATTTGAAGACGCTGGAATACTCTGTCAAAGAGTGAACAAACAAGTTGGAGATATCTTCAGTAATCCAGAAACAGTCCTGGCTAAACTTATTCAAAATGTATTTGAAATCAAACTACAGGTAATTTTAAATAGTAACAAATTAAATAGTTCTAATTAACAGAATGTTAACCTTTTTCTTTTAGAGTTTTGTGAAAGAGCAGTTAGAAGAATGTAGGAAGTCCGATGCAGAGCAATATCTCAAAAATCTCTATGATCTGTATACAAGGTAAATTTTTAATGATTAGAAAATAATAGATATTAATCTTTTTCTCCCCCTTTTTCATGAAAAGAACCACCAATCTTTCCAGCAAGCTGATGGAGTTTAATTTAGGTACTGATAAACAGACTTTCTTGTCTAAGCTTATCAAATCCATTTTCATTTCCTATTTGGAGAACTATATTGAGGTGGAGACTGGATATTTGAAAAGCAGAAGTGCTATGATCCTACAGCGCTATTATGATTCGAAAAACCATCAAAAGAGATCCATTGGCACAGGAGGGTGAGTATTTTTGTTAAATACTTCTGTTAAAATCTTTTTTTCATTTGTCTTTATGATGTACTAGTATTCAAGATTTGAAGGAAAGAATTAGACAGCGTACCAACTTACCACTTGGGCCAAGTATCGATACTCATGGGGAGACTTTTCTATCCCAAGAAGTGGTGGTTAATCTTTTACAAGAAACCAAACAAGCCTTTGAAAGATGTCATAGGGTAAGAGTGATTGTAAATGTATTTTACATATAAGGAGTGATATTGTTTGATTTTTGTTTTTAAGCTCTCTGATCCTTCTGACTTACCAAGGAATGCCTTCAGAATTTTTACCATTCTTGTGGAATTTTTATGTATTGAGCATATTGATTATGCTTTGGAAACAGGACTTGCTGGTAAGTATATTTGTGTTACACTTGTGTTAAATGATTCTAACATATGTATGCTTTCTGGTTTTAGGAATTCCCTCTTCAGATTCTAGGAATGCAAATCTTTATTTTTTGGACGTTGTGCAACAGGCCAATACTATTTTTCATCTTTTTGACAAACAGTTTAATGATCACCTTATGCCACTAATAAGGTTAGTCAAATTATCTGATTTTCATTGATATTATGATTCTTTTTCCATTTTAAATATACAATAGCTCTTCTCCTAAGTTATCTGAATGCCTTCAGAAGAAAAAAGAAATAATTGAACAAATGGAGATGAAATTGGATACTGGCATTGATAGGCAAGTTGTTGGTTTTGTCTCTTGCATTTTTTGGTTAAAGAATGTTGTATTCTCAATTCTCTAGGACATTAAATTGTATGATTGGACAGATGAAGCATATTTTGGCTGCAGAACAGAAGAAAACAGATTTTAAGCCAGAAGATGAAAACAATGTTTTGATTCAATATACTAATGTGAGTAAAATCATTCAGTTTGTTAATACTTTCCTGTGTAATGAGTGTAGAAAAACTTTTATAGGCCTGTGTAAAAGTCTGTGCTTACGTAAGAAAACAAGTGGAGAAGATTAAAAATTCCATGGATGGGAAGAATGTGGATACAGTTTTGATGGAACTTGGAGTACGTTTTCATCGACTTATCTATGAGCATCTTCAACAATATTCCTACAGTTGTATGGGTGGCATGTTGGCCATTTGTGATGTAGCCGAATATAGGAAGTGTGCCAAAGACTTCAAGGTATGTGTACACAAAAACATCAAACTTGCAAATCAATGTTACTTTTTTTCTTCTCTCAATTCAGATTCCAATGGTATTACATCTTTTTGATACTCTGCATGCTCTTTGCAATCTTCTGGTAGTTGCCCCAGATAATTTAAAGCAAGTCTGCTCAGGAGAACAACTTGCTAATCTGGACAAGAATATACTTCACTCCTTCGTACAACTTCGTGCTGATTATAGATCTGCCCGCCTTGCTCGACACTTCAGCTGAGATTGAATTTACAAAGGAATTCAGTGTCAGTTCCTTTACAGAGGAATGTCTTATACTTCAGCAGCCCTCGGTTGATAGAAAGCACAGGAGATACCTTATGACACAGCCAACATTTTGTGAAACAATGACTGGAACAAAACAGCAGCCATACTTACCTTTGAGGTTTTATTTAAAGTTTGGATACCACTAGCTATATTTTGCTTTTTTCCCCTCACATTGAATTTTAATTCCATTCTTGAATGTAGAAATTTCAGATTCTCTAAAACTACATGTCACTGTTTTTATCCTAGAAAATGTTGCTGTCAGAAGGCAAAGGAAATGTTACCAGTGTTTTCGGTTCTTGTACTTTTAACATATTCCATTTAGAAATTTTGCCATTCTGTTTTCCATTAATAATAGGTGAAATACAGGAAAACTACATTTGTTATTCCTCAGTTTTTAATGACCTTTTCAGCATCAATTGTTAATCAGATTATTTTAGGTTTTCGTAAATAATTTTTTTGCCTCTTTCAAAAGGTTAACAATTAAGCATACTTTCTGCAGTTGGTTGATTGGATTTTTTTCTGAGGTACAGCATTAATACTAGTCCAAAAAATGTCATAAACTGAACTAAAATGATGAACTATTTTATGTAGACATTAGGAGTGGATCGGAATACTTCTGCTTTCTGGGTAAAACTTAAAAGTTTACTATTTCTTATTTGGTAAATAGATTTTAAGCCAATTCTAGTAAGAAATTAATAAAACTACCTTATTTTGTATTTCACTTAAGGTGGAGGACCTTAACTAAAGGACCATATTTATTCATTATTTTAATATTATAAGGGAAGTAAAAAAAAGTGAGGTATAGTCTAAATGGTGCATATAGGAAATACTGACAGTGTTTAGCAACATGCAGCCCTTTGAGATTTCTGTCGTAATGCTAAACTTGAATAAGATGGAATGGCTGAACATGTGGTTAGTCTTTTATTTTAAGAAGAATTGAGAATTGATAGATTTGGAGATGAGCTTTGCAAAGGCTGTTTGCTTTTCATGTCTATAGGTCTGTCATTGTCCTTTTTCAAAGCATTTCTGAAGTTATTCCTACTTGGATATAGTTAATGGAATTGGCTTAATTTGATGACATAATAAATCACTTATAAAATTTTAAATATCAAGTGAAAATTTAGAAAGGCCATTACTATTCTATAAACCTTATAAACTTGCTCTGGGAGAATGCATTCTAAATTATATATAGTGTTTCAGCTCCCATTGTGGTGTTCATAGTCTTCTAGGAACAGATAAACTTAAGTATTCAATTCACTCTTGGCATTTTTTCTTTAATATAGGCTTTTTAGCCTATTTTTGGAAAACTGCTTTTCTTCTGAGAACCTTATTCTGAATGTCATCAACTTTACCAAACCTTCTAAGTCCAGAGCTAACTTAGTACTGTTTAAGTTACTATTGACTGAATTTTCTTCATTTTCTGTTTAGTCCAGTGTTACCAAGGTAAGCTGGGGAATGAAGTATACCAACTTCTTTCAGAGCATTTTAGGACATTATGGCAGCTTTAGAAGGCTGTCTTGTTTCTAGCCAAGGGAGAGCCAGCGCAGGTTTTGGATACTAGAGAAAGTCATTTGCTTGTACTATTGCCATTTTAGAAAGCTCTGATGTGAATTCAAATTTTACCTCTGTTACTTAAAGCCAACAATTTTAAGGCAGTAGTTTTACTGGCCATTTAAGCTCTTTGTACAGTGTCAATTTGTAAAAAAGAAAAAACGAAAAAAAATCTCAAATAAAACATGAGATAACATTTTAAGACTTCCAAATCAGAGAAGTGCTTCAAATTATTTTGTTTGGATTAATTTTTAAAATGTAAAGCATATACTTGTTGCTTAGTTATTTTGTTTATTATTTTCATGTTTGAGTTCTGTGCAATATTTTCTATTATGTCCGTTGATAGGACAGTGACAAAATTCGTAAGTGAATACTTAATTTAAAAGTGTTAACATTAATGCTCAATAAACAAATTCCCTGCAGTTGTTTTTTTTATTTCACTCTTTTTATATTTTAGAGCCATCCATCCTGAATTTTATAAATGATTTTTTATTTAAAAATTTGAGATTTTTAAAATTTTTCACAGCACAGGTCTTCTCATTTTCTTTTTTAGCAAAAAATACTTGACTATATAAACAAGACTAGAAATTTATCCTAAACAGATGGTCTTTCTCTGAGGGAAAAAAAAAAATGTGTCATGTGAGGCAATATGCATTCTTTGTATTCTGATTTTTTAAGTGTTTTCATATTTATAGCCATCACAAAATTTTGCCCAAAGTGTATGGCTCAGAAGAGATGATCAATAACTAAAATGTTTTTCGTTTTGCACATGGTAAAATTTTAGGTAGAGAGTGGAGCTTTGTATAATTGGTAACTTTAACCAACATTTACGTAAGTACGGTCTTTGCAGTATTACACAATACCGCATGAGCTAATATGCAGTATTTAGGTAATGCATTGAATGAAGTTGAAAATATGCTCTTAACACACTGTGCATTGTTTTTCTAAAATTGAGAAATATCTGAAATACAGAATACGAATTTAATAAAGGAAGCCTACCTTATGTAAATTATGATGTTGAAAATGACAGTCAACCAGAGTAGATGAAGTGTCCTTATGAAGAATTATTAAATAGTAGCTGGATGGATCTTTAGATGGATGACCACCTGACCATTCCAGGACAATTTTTGGTCCCATTTTGAGGATTGCCATAGTTGCAAGTCCTTAGGATCTTCCTTGTTTTAAAAAACTATCAAAGTAGGTTAAATTAAAATCTAATTTAAATTAGGTTAATTTATATTACATTGTAGATCATTCTTTTTTCCCCCCTCTTTCACTTCTAAATATTTTGCTTTCTAAATACTAGCCTTCTGGTTCACAGTGAAATAATTTAATTATCAATCAGTAGATTGATTCCAAGTGGAGAATTCACTGCTTCCCTAAAATGCGTTTTTCTTACCTGTAATGGTGAATATTTACAAGGATCTGGATAAAGAGATTTTGATTTTTGAAATGCCACAAAACCCCTTAAAGTGGTCAAGTACCTAAGGTAGTGGCTAAGGCATGCTTGAACTGTGTTTGAGAGACAGCAGTTCAGTCAGTACATAATTTGTTGGTGACTAACAAAGCTCACATCTGGGAGATTAACTTTTTTTAACGCAAAAATATTCTGCACATTACCCATATATTGTTGAATTTTACATACAAAGCATTTTGTGCTTTCATTCAATTAGTTTAACTATATTCAGTTTCTGTATTATTTCTCTCTGATCTATCCTGTAATTATTCTATACTTTAGAAGAAAAGATCAGTTCATATTGTTAGACTGAATAATTCTACATGAAGTTAAAAGTTAGCAATTTAAAAAATTTTGCTGCATAATAAAGATAATTATAGTTACATGTATTGATTTAAGTCTCACACACTGTGCTAATAAGTCCTTTGCACATATTATTGGATTCTAGAGCAACCCTAGGATTTGGGTACTATTATTTCCATTTGACAGATGAAAAACCTAATGCATAGAAAGATAAGTAGACCAGTCAAGGTCTACAGCTAGTAAAATGCTCAGATTGAAACCTAAATCTTTTCTCACTCACTTTTAGGTTCTATATGCTATTCTCCTTACGTAACGTTAAATAGATCCTTTAGTTTGATAGGTTCATTAGTTTTGCTTAATCGTTGCTTCCAATATGATTCTTATTGTAGTATTTATATTACAAAGTTGGCATACAGGGTCAATATCTAATTTACTGTTGTGTTTTTCTTAATATGTTCAATGTATGGTCATACTTTTTAAATTTGATTTTTTAAATATTATAAGTGGTCATGAAATTTTAATGTTAAGTTTGTACCTAATAGAAATATGTCTATCACAAATCTTTATTGGTATTATTTTATATACTTTTCCAGCTTGATAATTTTCACAATAGAAAGAGACCAAATATTTTGTACTATATTTTGTGACATAGAAGTAAATGACAACTCTACCTTGGAAGATATGAAGAAATCAGTGTTTTTATGTTCAAAAACTATTTTAAATGTCATAGGCTTGCCAATTGTGTTAACTATTTAGTACATTGGTAGTTTTTAAATGACTAATGCTGGAGTGAAAATGTAAGGCAAAATATTTAGTATATTAACAGTAGATAGTCATTTTCATGTAATCAGAATTGCATGTTAAGGGTTTTAAAAGCTGTCATAACTCTTACCTTTTATTTCTACCAGTGATCAATCATTTCTCTTTACAAATTTAGGGAGGAAACAACTGTTCAAATGTATAGGGGACAGAAACCTGACATTTAGAGAACAGAAATTTTAATTGCCAAATTAAAGCAGCTAGGCTGCCCCTGGGCTTAACAAAATTCCTATTTTTGAACTAGACCCGAGGTATTTTATCATTATTATTTGATAGGTACCATTAACCTTTGTTTTGTGATTATCGACTTTTGGGGGGAAAGATGAGTAATTAAACACACTCGCCCATTTTCTAAGTGGTTTAGAAGGTTGCAGTCTGCCTCACCATACAAAGCCAGTTTAAATAGGAATATATCACATCATACTTCACATAGCAGTCAACCTCAGAGGAAAGTCATTTATTCAGAAGGCATAGATTTTGCTAGACAGCAGTGATGCATTACAAATATATAATTATTTGCACTAATATTTGAGCAGGTGGAATGGATTAGAACATGGTCAACATCATGCTGCTGATAACATGTATTTTTCTATATTAATATGTACTGTGCAACATGTATTAAAATTGTCAATAATTCATTTTAGCCAAGATACTAATATTTATATTACTGTGTTTAAGAGACAGTATCCAACTGAGCCACTTTTAATTTAAAAGTCTGAAACTGGAATTAAGTTTACTTTCAAAAATCACTTAAATTACTTTATAATCAGTGAAAGGTCAGTAAAATGTAGAATTATAAGTGCCTAGTGACTTAATAGGAGGAAATATGGAGGGTTAAGGAAGGAAGTAGGAACCTGGAATAAGAAAGCTAAGTTTCATTTATAGTTCCAATGAGTGACTTTCTTTGTTTTCACCACTGGGAATCTTAAATGAAGAAAGTGTCGTATCCCTTCCAGTTATCTTTATGTTAATAAACTAAGTGAAGTTTGGATAGAACTAACAAAGGAATTAGTCTCCATTGGTGGACTTCCAGAGTTTTGAGATTAAACTTTGAGAGGTGAGAAGCCTTCCTGATGCCCCTGTAATCTTAAATTGGCAGGTGCCTCTAAGTGAGGCCATCCCTCTTTGCCTGCCTATCATTTTAATCTTTATACTGTAACTGGTTCCTTTCAACTCTGGCCTTTTATTGTAGCACTTTTATCAAGTCTGCAGCTTCCCAGCTACTTGGGAGGCTGAGGTGGGAAGAACACTTGAAGCTAGGAGTTCAAGACCACTCTGGGCAACATAGTGAGTCCCTGTTTTTAGAAAAATAAATAACCTTTAGGTTTTTGCTATAGAAAATATCCAAATAGAGTCTGGACAATGCTGGATGTAAAGAAAACTGTGAAGCTACCTCTAAGCATATTGTTTGTGAATACTGTGTACCATTTAGAGGATAACATGGGGGATTCACATGAAGTTATGTGAAAATATTTTATAAGGAATAATACCTAAGTGCCTCTCTTAAGTTCTCCAGTAGAATGTATTTTCAATTTTTGCCACAAGGGGGAGAAGTTATTTTTATAGTAATATGTACATTTTTTTATTTTAAAAATAGAATTCACACAACTTTACAGCATCTATGAACATTTTGCTATCCCAATTATGTGTGTGTGTGCATGTGTGTAAACAAGATTCTGAAAGTCTTGCATGAGAAAAATTTCAAAGGAAATTAATAACAAAACCAAAACAGTTTTGAAGAACATGTGCACAGTGGACACAGGAATTGAACAAAGTTTACCATGATTAACATTATGTTTTCTTAGTTATATATCACATTGAATTCCTTTATCAACTCTAATAAGAATCTACTGATTAGTGTTCTACATTCTGCTTTTTAAAGAAAAATTTTTGAAACAATCAGACTTAACAGAAGGGTTGTAAATACTGTACAAATAAAATTTTTCCCTTTTGAGAATAAGTCGCTGTCATGATGCTGCACCACCCTCCAATACTTTTGTATTTCCAAGAAGAAAGAATGCTTCAGTATAACTACAATACATGAAAATTGGGAAGTTAACATTGACATATTACTACTATCTAATCCTCAGACACCAATCATTTTACTAGCTGTCCTAATTCCTTTTAAGGATCTCAGTTCAAAATCATGTATTGCTTTAGGTTGTAGTGGCTCTAGTCTCATTCATTCTGACACAGTTCCACAGTCTTTCCTTGACTTTTTTGACTCTGGACATTTTTATAGATTATAGGGTAGTTACTTTGTAAAACACCCCTACATTTGGATTTCTGTTTCCACGTAATTAGATTCTGTTTGTGCTTTTTGGCAGACATACCACGGATGCAACTCTGTGTTATTGTTGCATCCTATCACATAGTACACAATTTCAATTTGCCCCATTTCTGATGATGTTCATTTTTATCACTTTCTTAAGGTACTATTTACCAGGCTTCTCCACTTTAAAACTATTACTTTTCCCTTTGTAAATATTTTGGAGGTAGATATATATTAATAGATACAGACATATATAGGTCCCCCTTATTTATTTATTTGCAGACAGAGTCTCGCTCTGTTGCCCAAGCTGGAGTGCGGTGGCGTGATCTCAGCTCACTGCAACCTCTACCTCCTGGGTTCAAGCGATTCTCCCACCTCAGCCTCCCAAGTAGCTAGGACTACAGGCACATGCCACCATGCCTGGCCAATTTTTCTATTTGTAGTAGAAATGGGGTTTTGCCGTGTTGGTCAGGCTGGTGTCAAACTCCTAGCCTTAAGTGATCTGCCCACCTCAACCTCCCAAAGTCCTGGGATTACAGGTGTGAGCCACCTTAACCAGCCATCCTTTATATATATATATATATATATATATATAATATTAATATATATAAAAATATATGTATATGTGTGGTGTGTGTGTATATATATACATATGTGTGTGTATATACACGTGTGTTTATACACGTGTGTGTACATATACACGCGTGTGTATATATACACACGTGTGTGTGTGTATATATATATACTAATCAGAATTCTCTTGATATCACTATGTATTCATAGTTTTCTGTTCAACTAATTATAATCTGTCATTTTACCAAATCTCAAATTATCCCAAATTTGGTCAGAAGTAGCCTCTTCAGGTTGTCTCCTGTGTCGTTTTGGCATGTTCCCATCATTTTTACAGCAATTTATTCTGGGCACAACAGGATTTTCCAAGGTCATCTTGTACTTGCCTTGCCCCAGCTCTGGAATCAGCCATTCCTCCACCTTTTAGTGAAATTGGCAGTTAGAAATCAAGATTTGTGCATGAGATGTGCTTATTATTATTGAGATGTCTCACCCTACTCTTTCTCAATAGATAATGCTAGGGGGCTTTATGTGTGCATACACACACACACACTCACGCATATTTTAAATATACACCCACACCCATGCGCCCCTCTGCAACATCTTCCTCACCTCACTTGAGCTTCCATACTCCATACTGGGCTTCCCCTCTCTCTGGAGGAGACCATCCTCATCTCACATAGCTCTTGAAGTTTTGGCTTTAGGACCAAATTGAGGGAATAAGAATGGTCATTGCAGAAATCCTGTAAAAATTTTAAAATATTAAATTTAAAAATTACAATTTTATCACGCAGAAACAACTATATTTTTGGTGGAAGTTTTTTTTTTTTTTTTTTAATGTAGTGAGCAAATTAGTAAAGCTGAATTGAGGAGGGGGTAAAGTGTTATGCCCAAGACACAGAACTTACATTTTGAAAGAATTAAATTTGAAATGCATACCGTATGTTTTTCTATTATACAATCTCCTTGCTACTGTAATTGCTATTTAATAAGAGTGCATCAGAGAAACTGTATGAATGGAAACCTGACCATTAAGCACTGAATACCAATAGGATATTTTTACTAATAAAGTTCAAAGGAAAAATGATCATACAATTGTTGTTTTTGTAGGCCATTAAA